ACAGCTGAGAGGGGCTGAGGCCTTCATCCTACAGCCCTAAGAAACTGAATCCTGCCAACACCAGCAGCTTGGAAGTGGATCCCCCCTAGTGGAGCCATGAGATGAGACCTCAGCCCCTCCAACACTTGGATGGCAACTTATGAGAAACCCTGAGCAGAGAACCCAGCCAAGCAGTGCCCAGACTTCTAGCCACAGAAACTGAGATGACAAATGAGTGTTATTTCAAGCCACACACTTTGAGTTAATTTGTTTCCAGAACAGATAGCTAAAACAAACGCTGATTTGAGTTTTATATAAAGATGGATGATGTAGCAATTAAACTTGGCAAATGATGGTAGTGGTTTTGATACTAGTTGGCTTGGGTTTGAATCCTGGATCCCCAACTTACTAGCTGTGGGGCTTTGAGCAAGATGATCAATTTCTTGAGCCTCTGTTTCTGCATCTTTAAAATGGGCATGATTCTCTGGTCATAGTGACAACACAAGGATTACATAGATTATGTAATGTACTTAGCCCAGTGCCTGTCATGTAGTAAGCACTGGATTAAAGGAAGCTATTAGAGGGAATAATAATAATAATAATAATAATAATAATAATAATAATAATGGAGCAAGATGCCTTACAAAGCAGTGAGTGTTCCATGCCTGGAAGTGATTGAGTTAAGGCCAGATGGCCATGGCAGGAAGTGACTAGAACCCTGGAGGACCCCAAAGCCTCTCCCAAATCTCAGATTTGAGGGCCGTGCAGCTGGCTTGGCCAATGCTTGGGGTTGGTGGGCCAGCTGAGCCACGGGCCCCTCTTGGTGTGACCATCAGCATTATCTTGCACTGGGCGGGCGGCGGGTATTCCAGCCATGCCCAGCCTTCCCCTCAGATAGCCCTTCCCTCCTGCACCACTTTTGTGTCAGGTATGTGGCTGCCACCCTGGCTCAACCCATGGGGCCCAGGAAGGTAAACACCCAGCCGGGAAGTGATCGTTATGGGCTCGTGGCCAGCTATGGGCCAAGGCAGGTCTAAAGGTCGGGAATGCTTACCAGTGAAGCTTTTCCAGGACAGGACGAAGTTTTTGGCTGTGGGCTCTCTGGGACAGAGTGGAGCGCCTGTGGATTTAGCCGGGGACACACCATCCTGCTCGCAGGTGCCTGGACAGGACAGGGGACGAGGGAGGAACACTCTCTGAGGAAGCCCAACTCCTATGAGCTCCTCTCTGGCAGGTGAGAGAATGGTTTTGGTATTTTTTAAAAAAATAAAATGAGATAAAACAAGAGAAGGAACAGAGGCTACCGCTAGGACAGGTAGGAAAGGAGATTACCACCCATCCATTCACTGAGGAGGAGCCCCCAAGAGAAACAGCAGCCCTGGATTCCACCCGAGGGATCCTGTCTGGTCTCGGCTTCAGCACTGCCCCTCCTGGCACTCAGTTTCACCATCTGGGAATCAGGATAAGGACTCCTTCCAGGCGCTCTTCCATTATGGCTGTGGGGTAAGTGAGATCAAAAGCAGGAATGGCTGCATTAACTGAAAATTGTTTTCTATCTATTCTAAAGCACTCAAACCAGTGAAGCTTGGGAAAGTCATTGACCTCCAGTCGTTCTGCTGAGAAACATCTGGCTCTATTTCCATGGAGACCAGGGAATCTGAAGATTTGGAAAAGACCCGGAGGAAATCAGCAAGTGATCAATGGAACACTGATAATGAACCAGCCAAGGTGAAACCTGAGTTACTCCCAGAAAAAGAGGAGACTTCTCAAGCTGACCAGGATATCCAAGACAAAGAGCCTCATTGCCACATCCCAATTAAGAGAAATTCCATCTTCAATCGCTCCATAAGACGCAAAAGCAAAGCCAAGGCCAGAGACAACCCCGAACGGAACGCCAGCTGCCTGGCAGGTCAGTATCAGGGACAGCTGTCACGGCTGTTCTTCTAACTTGCTCCATTTCTGAATTGTCACAGATTCACAGGACAATGGAAAATCTGTAAATGAGCCCCTGACCTTGAATATCCCCTGGAGCAGAATGCCTCCTTGCAGAACAGCAATGCAGACAGACCCAGGAGCCCAGGAAATGAGGTAAGAGATGGCAGATCATGAGGAATGCTGGTAACCAGCCCCTGTCCTCCTCCCTCTCTGGCAGTGAGTCGTCCTCCACCCCGGGAAATGGGGCCACGCCCGAGGAGTGGCCGGCCCTGGCCGACAGCCCCACCACGCTCACCGAGGCCCTGCGGATGATCCACCCCATTCCCGCCGACTCCTGGAGAAACCTCATTGAACAAATAGGTGGGTGTCTCCGCAGTAACCGGGTTTTATTTTCCTTTTCTTTTTTACAACTCTTTGATTTCAGGGCTCCTGTATCAGGAATACCGAGATAAATCGACTCTCCAAGAAATCGAAACCAGGAGGCAACAGGATGCAGAAATAGAAGACAATACCAATGGGTCCCCGGCCAGTGAGGACACCCCGGAGGAGGAAGAAGAAGAGGAGGAGGAGGAGGAGCCGGCCAGCCCACCAGAGAGGAAGACTCTGCCCCAGATCTGCCTGCTCAGTAACCCCCACTCAAGGTTCAACCTCTGGCAGGATCTTCCCGAGATCCGGAGCAGCGGGGTGCTTGAGATCCTACAGCCCGAGGAGATTAAGCTGCAGGAGGTAACAGGCGCCGAGGGGCGGGGGCTCCCCCACAGGCGGTAACCATGGGGTCTCCCTGCTACAGGCCATGTTCGAGCTGGTCACTTCCGAGGCGTCCTACTACAAGAGTCTGAACCTGCTCGTGTCCCACTTCATGGAGAACGAGCGGATAAGGAAGATCCTGCACCCGTCCGAGGCGCACATCCTCTTCTCCAACGTCCTGGACGTGCTGGCTGTCAGTGAGCGGTGAGGACGGGGGGGACAGCCACCTCCCTCAGCACCCTCCGCCTCAAGCCGCTGCCTCTCGTAGGTTCCTCCTGGAGCTGGAGCACCGGATGGAGGAGAACATCGTCATCTCTGACGTGTGTGACATTGTGTACCGTTATGCGGCCGACCACTTCTCTGTCTACATCACCTACGTCAGCAATCAGACCTACCAGGAGCGGACCTATAAGCAGCTGCTGTGAGTGTATCCGGCAAGGGGCTCAGGGGCAGCAGAGACCTACTCCACCTGTCTGTGTCCCCAGCCAGGAGAAGGCAGCTTTCCGGGAGCTGATCGCGCAGCTAGAGCTCGACCCCAAGTGCAGGGGGCTGCCCTTCTCCTCCTTCCTCATCCTGCCTTTCCAGAGGATCACACGCCTCAAGCTGTTGGTCCAGGTACAGCCTCCTCCACCTGACCCACAGACGGGTTAAAGTTAACGCAGCCTTTCTCTGTGCATAGAACATCCTGAAGAGGGTAGAAGAGAGGTCTGAGCGGGAGTGCACTGCTTTGGATGCTCACAAGGAGCTGGAAATGGTGAGTCTCACCTCCTCTTGTGCTGTATCCCAGGTGGCCTGATGTGCCCTCCTTCTTGTCCCAGGTGGTGAAGGCATGCAACGAGGGCGTCAGGAAAATGAGCCGCACGGAACAGATGATCAGCATTCAGAAGAAGATGGAGTTCAAGATCAAGGTGAACCGGTGGGATTGGTGTGAGCCTGTGCCACAGCCTGCCTGATGCCCTTTCCCCGCTGCAGTCGGTGCCCATCATCTCCCACTCCCGCTGGCTGCTGAAGCAGGGTGAGCTGCAGCAGATGTCAGGCCCCAAGACCTCCCGGACCCTGAGGACCAAGAAGCTCTTCCACGAAATTTACCTCTTCCTGTTCAACGACCTGCTGGTGATCTGCCGGCAGATTCCAGGGTGAGTCGGGGCCCAGGGCATCAGGCGCTCCGCTGACACGCCTGCCCTTCTCCCTGATCTCCAGAGACAAGTACCAGGTATTTGACTCAGCTCCGCGGGGACTGCTGCGTGTGGAGGAGCTGGAGGACCAGGGCCAGACGCTGGCCAACGTGTTCATCCTGCGGCTGCTGGAGAACGCAGATGACCGGGAGGCCACCTACATGCTAAAGGCGTCCTCTCAGTGAGTGCCTCGCCGCCACACGCCCAGTGCTACAGTTGGGGCACTGTCCTCTTCCCTGTGCCAGGAGTGAGATGAAGCGTTGGATGACCTCACTGGCCCCCAACAGGAGGACCAAGTTTGTTTCGTTCACATCCCGGCTGCTGGGTAAGTCACCGGTGGGTAAGGGGGCGCCATTTGTGGGGATGTGCCCGTGCCTCTTGTCCCTCAGACTGCCCCCAGGTCCAGTGCGTGCACCCATACGTGGCTCAGCAGCCAGACGAGCTGACGCTGGAGCTCGCCGACATCCTCAACATCCTGGACAAGACTGACGACGGTGAGGCCCAGGGACCTCCCCTCGGGGCCCCCACTGACCTTCTCTCCCTCCCCTCCCTGCACAGGGTGGATCTTTGGCGAGCGTCTGCACGACCAGGAGAGAGGCTGGTTCCCCAGCTCCATGACTGAGGAGATCTTGAATCCCAAGATCCGGTCCCAGAACCTCAAGGAATGTTTCCGTGTCCACAAGATGGATGACCCTCAGCGCAGCCAGAACAAGGACCGCAGGAAGCTGGGCAGCCGGAATCGGCAATGACCCCCACCCAGGGGGCCAGCGGGAGCAGGGCCTGCATGAGACCCCGACAGAAGGTGGGGGGGGGGGGGCTCTGGGAAGCACAGGCCAGCACCTCCCCAGGTGGCAGGATCTGGCTTGGGGTGCCCGGCCCTCATCCCTGCCCACGCAGTGAGTGCTCATGTGTCTTGGCCCCTTGCTCGCAAACTGGATAAAGGGTGCCCAAGCCTCTCCTGATGCATTTGTAAACAAGAAGGTTTCAGCAGTATTACACCACCTCCCTCATGCCTCCGAGGGGGTGGAAGGGGGTGGGCACACTCCAGGGCCCCCCATGCCCCTGGCCCCCAGGGACTGGAAGAGGCTCCCAACCCAGAGTGTCCCTGTGGGAGGCAGGCAGAAGGTGACAATTGACACGATTTCCTGCACGCGTCCTCCTCTACCTTGGAAGCAGTTAGAATCTACCAGGCACAGATGAGGCCGCCCTTGCCTGACGGAGCTTGATGAGCAGCCCTTGGTCTCCGGTTCCAGGACTGAGAGCCCAGCTGCCTCTGCCCACCCTTCCCCAGGCCTCTGCCAGCCTCTGGCTGCACGGTCAGGCCCTGCCCCATGGCAGGCCTGCCAGAGCTTGGCTGGGGACCCCTCCCGCCTCTGGCTCCCTGATGGGCTGGATGTAACTTGTGTCTTCTAGCCCCTTAAGGAGCCCAGGTGTTTTAAGGAATGAATTGGTCACTGCATCTTGTATCGATTATGGTTCTGAGAAAAGCAAATATCACTTTTGGCTGCATTAAAAGAAGCATCATATATAAAATAAAGAAGATGAAGGTCTACTCTTTATTGCCCTTGT